GCATGCAGGGCTTAAAACCTAGATGATGGGTTGATAGGTACAGCAAACCACCACGGCACATATATACCTATGTAACAAACCTGCAGGTTCTACACTGGTATCCCAGAACTTAAAGTAAAATAAATAATAATAATAATGTAGCAACACAACAATGGAAATGAAAAAAAGTATCTACACAGAAATGCATCAGTGAATCTTATACCCATAAATGTTGCATGAAAGAAGCAAGGCACTGGAGAATACACACAGTATGCATGGTTCAATTTATATAAGATTCACAGATGAGTAAAATGAAACTGAATTGTTTGGGGATCTCATAGGTGGTAAATTTCTAAGGAAAAGCCAAGAAGTAACCCCCATCTGAATCAGGACTGTGACTGCCTCTAATAGGGAGGAAGGGAATCATGGCTCAAAAAAAAACACATGGCAAACTTCTGGGCGAGCCAGCAAAGTTCTATTTTTTTTTTTTTTGTCTGATTTCTGTTTCTTGCCTTCAAGGCCACAAAGATGGGTGGGCATGAATCACACCACACTGCCCTGGGGTTTCGCTTCCCTGGGACTTTCTGTTGGTGGTGATGGATACAGCTTTGCTCAGAGAAAAGGCACCAGATGGAACTGTAATTCTACCCCACTGCTCTTCTATGTCAGTCACTGGCTCTGTGTCCCACCAGCTCTGTGATCCAAGCCTCGGTTTTCCCATCTGTTCAAGGGGCATGACGGCCCCCATCATGCCTAGCTCATAGAGTAGAATAATGAATGTTAAAGGGCTCTGGGAGCTAATGCCTGAATTCCAGAGATCAACGGGGACTCGAAGGACAGCCAGACCTCTGCAAGGCGGCAGGGAAAGTGAGGCTGAGCTAAATCCCACAGGGCTGGCCCCACACCGCCTTGCCCTTCCCTGCGCTACCCGGAAGAAGAGGTGGGTACAGCTGGCAGGCTGGCAGTTGAGTTCAATATACCATGTTTCACCAGCCAATGGGCTGGGGCGATCAGAAGCAGGTCACACAGCCTGTTTCCTGTTTTCAAACGGGGAACTTAGAAAGTGGCAGCCCCTCGGCTTGTCGCCGGAGCTGAGAACCAAGAGCTCGAAGGGGCCATATGACACTCCTCCCGGACCCCTGGACACACACAGCCCTGGAGACTGGAGGTCAGTATTTGATCCCAAGCTCAGCTGTCCTCGGGTCCTCACTGTTCTCTTTTTCCTCTGGCAGCCTTGGAGCATGGCAAGTCCAGAGCACCCTGGGAGCCCTGGCTGCATGGGACCCATAACCCAGTGCACGGCAAGGACCCAGCAGGAAGCACCAGCCACTGGCCCCGACCTCCCGCACCCAGGACCTGACGGGCACTTAGGTGGGCTTGAGGCTTGAGACTCGGTCTGGGGGGGTGCAGATCCTTAAGGGTGTTGTCCTTCCAGACACACACAGTGGCCTGAGCTCCAACTCCAGCATGACCACGCGGGAGCTTCAGCAGTACTGGCAGAACCAGAAATGCCGCTGGAAGCACGTCAAACTGCTCTTTGAGATCGCTTCAGCTCGCATCGAGGAGAGAAAAGTCTCTAAGTTTGTGGTAAGCAGAGATTGGGAAATGGTGGAGCCTCTTTAAAGATCATTTCACTCACCTCTGTTTACAGATGGGGAAATCAAGGCCTGGAGAGATGACTTATCCAGGGTCACGTGGCGAGACAGGGACAGCACCAGAACCAGACCCGAGATGTCCACGTCAAAGTGACATGCTCTGAGAGGCAGCACACACAGAATAACCCTGCATCCAAATTCCAGGAAGCTCTTAGGGGTCATCCAGCTGGGCCTAGGGGTGCAGGGTCAGTGCTGAGGCCTGGGCAGGGCCGCTAGCCTCCCTGAGCTTTCTGGCTTCAGGCTGGGAGGCACAGTTCAGGGTGGACTGTGACCCCTTGGCCTAGAATGCCCTTAGCTCTGCTCTCTAGTGGCTGTCCCCATAGCTGGAACTCTGTTTTGGAGTGGCAAAACCAGTTCCACCTGCTGGTAGGGGTAGGTTGGCTCCCAACACATCCCCAGCAGGCCTCTCTTGGGCTCAAAAGCCAAGCTGTGCCCAGCCACGTCTCCAAATGCTTCCTGGCCCCCATGCAGCAACTGCATTTAGCTGCCTTCCCAGAATTTCCTGCATGCTCACACAGCCCTTCCCTCTGGGGCCCAACAATGCCACAGCCTGTTCTATCAATCACCAGCTGTTTTCCTTTGAGCAGTCTCCTTTTACTTATGCACATTTACTTGAAAAAGAAACTTCCTATTACTATCCTAAATGGAAACTCAGAATCACTTGCTATAATTAGAAAGTAGCTACAAAAATAAACACAATGAAACCGATCACTGTTATTACACCCTAACCCGCTTTTACCTGAGACAGGCCCTGAGCCTGAGGCCGCTGGTAGACTTTTGTTAAAAGAGAGAGAGACAGAGACAGAGAAATAAGCATTAGAGACCTGCAATCACCAAGCTGAGACTTCTCTTTGATTTACTCAGAAGGACTGGAAAATGTTGTCCTGCAAAAGGAGGTAAGTTTCTCACCACGTAGCGCTGATCATCCCGTGTTGCCCGTGCGTTGCTGCAGACCATCTGGGGTCTTGCCCAAGCACCCTGGAGACTTTGCTCCCTGGTTTCCTGGTCACCAACTCGAGTGTTCAGCCCTGTGTGCTCTCCAGCTCCTAAGTCGTGGGCCTGGTTTCAGCTTTGATTGCCCACTCTTGGCTTTCAACCCGTAGGCTCCGGCTCCTGACGCCACACCCTGATATCAAGACCCTCAGATGGAGCGAGCGTTCTGGGCTGGTCGAAGCCTGAAGCCGCAGTATGTCCTTGAGTGGGTCCCCCCCTACCCATCTAGCTGTTGCCCCCATGGTAAGATCAAGAAAATGCCCTCCCCTCCAAAAGTCCCCACGCCGAGCCCTCATCTGTCAGCTCCCAGGCTCGGCCCCCTCACTAGCTCCAGGCTGGGAGGCACAGTTCAGGGCAGACTGTGGCCCCTCAGCATAGCATGGACTTAGCTCTGCTCTCTAGTGGCTGTCCCCATAGCTAGAACTCTGTTTTGGAGCAGCAAAACTAGTTCCACCTGCTGGTAGGGCTAAGTTGACTCCCAACATGTCCCCAGCGTGTTGGTGTTGGGAACCTTGATCTAGCTGCTCGTTTTCTCAGTAACCAAAGATCCCTGGCACTCCTACGATGTCTCAGGCCTTATCTAGAGCTGGGGATACAGCAGTGACCAGGACAGAACTGGTCCCTGCCTCACGGAAGTGAAGTGTCAGGAGGCCACTCCCAAAGCAAATGGAAGCTGGGACAGAATGATGTCCTCAGCCAGGTGGTCAGGGAAGGCTTCTCAGAGGGGGCGCTGTTCAAAGAATCACAGAGCATACAAAGGAGCTGGCCCTGGGAGCACAGAGAGGGGAGAATTTTAGGCAAAGAGGTAGCAGGAGCACAGCCCTGAGGCAGGAAACTACCCCCCCACCACCCTCGGCATCCTCAGTTCTGGTTTGCACCCAGAAAGGGGGTAGGTCCAGGACACACCCGGACTGATGTGTCACACTGGCTGTGCCAGCTGAGAGAGTGGGCTCCAGGCACCACTAACAGAGAAGCCTTGCAAGGCAGGTCCATGCACCGCCCGCCTCCAGTTACCACTCATTGCAAAGGAAATGAGCTGGGAGCCTGTGTGTGGGCCGTGCAGACCCTTTTGGTTACAAGCCACAAAAACCCAGGTTAATCTGATGAGGAAGGAATTTATTATCTGTAAAGTCCAGGAGCAGGCTAGCTTTACACCAAGCAGGATCCAAGGACCCACACTTGTCACCTCATATCTCTCTCTCTCTCCCACTTTCGCTTTCTCTGTCTCTTCTTAGTTCTGCTTTCCTCCACTGTGCCTTCGCTCTCAGAGAGAGCTCTCCCCTGGCAGTGACAAGATGGCTGCAGCAGCTCCAGCAACCTCAGAGGACTCCCCCATCCAGGGTCCTTGTGAGCTCCTCATCTGTAGGATGTGCAGTAAACACTCACGTGTCCTTTCCTGAGGAGCCCAGTGGCTGGGGTGGGGGCTGAGGGGCAGCCCCTATGCCCTCACAGTGCAGCAACCTTGGTTAGCTCACCCATCAGGGCAGACTTGGGCAGAAATCATGTCTTGGCATATTGTTTTGTAATCTGCTTTTTAAATTGTCACTATATATTATGAGCATTTCCCTATAATATACAATATTCTTCCACATTATGTTTAATGGTTTCATTGTATTCTAATGCATATTCTATAGTTATTTTAACCACCCCACAATGTTGCAAAATGTCCTTATTTGGGACAACACTGCTGCAAACACTTTGACCCATATGTCCTTTTTGTGTGCACTCTTATGGCAACTTCTAACGGTGGCATTTCTGAATCATAGACACTTTTTTGACTTCTACATATTTTATTTTTTTAGTTGACAAAAACTGTATTTATGAATCATAAACACTTAATGATTTTGCTATTACTTAATTTTTCTTTCTTCAGAAAGGCTGTAT